ATTCGTTGTGGGTGGGGACTGCGACTCCTCCCAGATTCAGAGCTACTGCTCTGGGAGGGCCGTCAGGAACCCGTATTTATAGAAGACATGGTAGGTGCCAAACGTGCTTATGAGATAAACGACAGGGTAACTGTCCACATTGGTCCCAGTTTATGAGGGAGAAGAGATCATAATCTACAAAAATTTGCAAGGTGACCAGGGGAAAAGAGTGTAAGGTCATTTTAGCCCACCTGGGTCTTCACAGAAAATGGAGCACATTTCAGAGCCAAAGTAAAAAATTTGCGTTGTCCTTTGCTAAGAGAGAGATGAAAAGTGACAATACCATGGATTGGGGATGCGTGAGTTCGTTGGCCACATGTAAGATGTTCGTGCTTCTGGGCTCTTATGCATCCCAAGGCGTGCATTTATCCCGGGGGCTGCATCCTTGGCCTGGGAATGAATAGACCCAACTGCAATGGTTGTTAGCGATAGCTTTACGGTGGGACAGTCTCCATAGGGGCTGTGGACTTACCCGTGTTATTATGAAAAGGATCTATTTACTTCTCGGGGACCAACGGCCTTGCGGGGTCCAAGTAACTCGCTCGCAGTCCAAAACTCTGCAACGCTCCACATAACCGTCCTGTAGACCCACAACTCTCCCAGGAGCACAGCCCCAGGACCTAACCCACCGGGTTCTGCTCGCTCACCCAATTCCCAGTGCGAGCGCGCGGGGGAAACGTGCTCGCCTCCCGCACCTGGCTTCCGCGGCCCCGGGAGTCGCCAACTCTCCCAGCAGGCAGCTCCGACAACCCGGACAGCCGGGCCGATCCCCCGCCCCACCACCCGCTCGGCTCTCGCGTCCTCCTCTTCCTCCTCCCGTGGCCCCTTGCCTCCCGCCGTCTGCCTCTGCGGCCGCCGCCTGCGGCTTTGTTTTCCTCCCAGGTCGCATTCCCCACACGTGATTCCGTGTTATTGCAAAGAGGGCTTTGGAGCGCGAGCGCGGGGCGCGCGCACCTATAAATACGGACACCCGGCCCCGGAGCCCGCGAGCCAGCGGCCAGGCGACCGGCGGGCGGCCAGCCAGCGAGCCGAACTAGCCGAGCTAGGTAGCGAGGCGTGCGCGTGGGCCGGGGCGGCGGCGCCCCCATCCCCAGCACCGAGGGGCGAGCATGGCCCGCCCGCGGGGGGGCTGGACCGCCGCGCACGCCGCCCGATCCCCGCGCCCTACCCAGCCCGGGTCGCCGCCGCTCGCGCCCGCCGCTTAGCGCTCGGGCGCCGCTCGCTTCTCCGGGCATCGCGGAAATCCCGCCGCAGACGGACACAATGGCGGCGGCGGCGGCGGCCGCCACCACGGCCGCCTGCAGCAGCGGCAGCGCCGGCACCGACGCCGCGGGCGCCAGCGGATTGCAGCAGCCGCCGCCGCAGCCCCAGCCTCAGCCCGCGGCCGCCGCGCCGGCCCAGCCGCCGCCCGAACCCCCCCGGAAGCCGCGCATGGACCCGCGGCGCCGCCAGGCTGCCCTCTCCTTCCTCACCAACATCTCGCTGGACGGCCGGCTGCCGCCGCAGGACGCGGAGTGGGGCGGTGGCGAGGAGGGCGGCGCGGCCAAGCCGGGCGCCGGCGGCGCCTGCGGCGCGAGGACTCGGTTCAGCTTGCTCGCCGCTGCCGAGCGGGGCGGCTGCATCGCGCTCGCCGCGCCGGGCACGCCGGCTGCGGGGTTAGCCGCTGGGTCCGGCCCCTGCCTCCCACAGCCCTCGTCGCTGCCGCCCTTGATTCCTGGCGGCCATGCGACCGTGTCCGGCCCCGGGGTGGCGCGGGGGTTCGCGAGTCCCCTGGGCGCCGGCCGGGCGTCGGGGGAGCAGTGGCAGCCGCCCCGGCCGGCGCCTCTCGCCGCCTGTGCCCAACTGCAGCTGCTCGACGGGTCCGGGGCCGCCGGGCAGGAGGAGTTGGAGGAGGACGATGCCTTTATCAGCGTGCAGGTGCCGGCGGCCGCCTTTTTGGGCTCCGGGACCCCCGGGAGTGGGAGCGGCAGTCGGGGACGCCTCAACTCGTTCACTCAGGGAATCCTGCCCATCGCCTTCTCCAGGCCGACTTCGCAGAACTACTGCTCCCTGGAGCAGCCAGGCCAGGGCGGCAGCACCAGCGCCTTCGAGCAGCTGCAGAGGTCCCGGTGAGTATCCGGGATGCGACGCGCACCCAACCTTAACTCCCAGATTTTTTCCTTCTTTCTGCAGACGGCGCCTCATCTCCCAGAGATCTTCCTTGGAGACCCTGGAAGATATTGAGGAGAACGCCCCTCTCCGGAGGTAATTTTCTGTTTCATTTATGTATATGTAAAGACTGTGTTTTTGAAATGACTTTATTTTTCAGATGTCGAACTCTCTCAGGTTCACCCAGACCAAAGAATTTTAAGAAGATTCATTTTATCAAGAACATGCGGCAACACGATACCAGGAATGGCAGGTACTACATTCACACAGAAGCGGCTGCCAGCAGTTTGTTGTTTGTTCTTCTTTTTATTTTTTAGAATAGTCCTTATCAGTGGCAGAAGATCCTTCTGTAGTATATTTTCAGTGCTGCCGTATCGCGACAGTACCCAAGTCGGGTATGTATATGCATGCATGCTTTGTAGTTCTCGCATTTTTTTTTCCTCTGACTTGTCCTCCCAGGGACTTGAAGTTGGACGGAGGAAGACAATCAACTGGTGCAGTGAGTTTGAAAGAGATCATTGGTCTGGAAGGTGTGGAGCTGGGTGCTGATGGGAAGGTAAGGCTGCCAGGCTGCCAGTCACCAAGTTGATCACTGGCCTGTTTTTGTCTTCACCTTTTAGACTGTTTCCTATACCCAATTTCTGTTACCCACAAATGCCTTTGGAGCCCGGAGAAATACCATAGACTCCACCTCCTCTTTCTCCCAGTTCCGTAACCTGAGCCACCGCAGCCTCTCCATAGGCCGGGCAAGCGGCACCCAGGGGAGCCTCGACACAGGTAACCTTGGCCTGGCTGGGTCTGGTAGCTCGTTATCATTTTGCATTTTGCATGTGATCTTCAGGTAGTGACCTGGGAGACTTTATGGACTATGACCCAAATCTCTTGGATGACCCCCAGTGGCCTTGTGGCAAACACAAACGCGTTCTGATCTTCCCTTCCTACATGGTGAGTAGCGTGGAATGGAGGCTCCGTTTGCTAGGAGTGATCCGTGTTCCCCTGTCTGTTACAGACAACAGTGATTGACTACGTGAAGCCCTCGGATCTCAAGAAGGACATGAACGAGACCTTCAAGGAGAAGTTTCCTCACATTAAGCTGACACTCAGCAAAATTAGGAGGTACGGGAGGCTGGACTTGCCTGTGACCTTTCAAGACTGTTCCCTCTTGCCTGTCTTTCTCCAGTCTGAAACGAGAGATGCGGAAGCTTGCGCAGGAGGACTGTGGCCTTGAGGAGCCCACGGTGGCCATGGCCTTCGTCTACTTTGAAAAGCTCGCCCTCAAGGGGAAACTCAACAAACAGAACCGGAAGCTGTGTGCTGGGGCATGTGTGCTGTTAGCAGCCAAAATTGGAAGTGACCTCAAAAAACACGAAGTCAAGCATTTAATTGACGTAAGTAGCCTTTTTCCTGGTGGCTGGAGGAGTGAACATGCTTTTGATTTTCTTTTTGTTGCAGAAACTGGAAGAGAAGTTCCGGCTGAACAGGCGAGAACTGATTGCCTTTGAATTCCCGGTGTTAGTGGCCTTGGAATTCGCCCTCCACTTGCCCGAGCACGAAGTCATGCCCCACTACAGACGGCTGGTCCAGAGTTCCTAGCACTGGCCCCGAGGACAGCCAAGGGCCATTTCTTCTCAGCTTGGTGGAGCAGCACTTACTTACTACTGGAAATGAAAAAAAGTAGAACTCAGAATACCAGACTTTTCTTCCTCTCGACATAGTTTGGGGAGAAGCAGTACTAGAAACTTTCCAAGGAGTCTTGGGTGTGTAGCCAAGAGGAGCCATGAGCTATGGACTCCTCAAGCACGGGAAGAGGAGGTGTGTGCTGAGAACAGAGAGGCCCTGCCCTCTGTCCACTAGCGAGAATCCCTAGCTGCCCCAGCCCAGTCTTTCTCCCCGGCATTCACAAACTTTGCAAGCGTGGTCCAGGGCCTTCTCCAGATCTGTTCCAACTTGGAGTGTGAAGGGCTTGAGCATACGGGGGAAGAGAGTCTGCAGAAGTTGGGGGAAAACTTTTAAAAGATACCCTCATTGTGTCAAAGAGTGTGCCAATCTATTTTTGTATCAGCATTGGAAGTGCACTTTCCCCTGGGGCGTGTGGGTGTGTGAATGTGCAAGTGTCTGAGAGATACTGCATCAGCCCTAGACCCCCAGAGCCAGTCCCGCCCTTTACAGAGCAGCCCTTAGCCTGGGGCCATGGGTCAGGCTGACCTTCAACAATTATTTCTAGATGATTTCTGGATAAGAATTGCTCTCTCGGTACCAGACAGTTTGACATCCTCCACCCTTAGAAAATGACTGACATTGTTTTGTTACTGCTCCTACCCACCAAGGGGATAAAGAAGGCGAGTTCTGAGTGTTGGATGAGTCAGTCGCGTGGAAGGACGTGGAGCGTGGCGCTCTGTAACTTCCTGCCGTCTGCCACCCCGCCACGTGTATTTAACCCTCGCACTTTCTCCACTGTGGAGATGGCTGGGGCGGCGCCCCACAGTGTGTATTCCTGTCCTCTATGTTAGAGTGCATCAGAAGCACATTTACTGTGCTATCTATATCGCTATATAAAAGTGTTTTATAAAAACCCAGAATAGGAGCACGACGCATGATTGGTGTTTGAGGCGTTTGCCAGCTGGGACAAACTGCGTTTGGAGCTGTGGTTAAGCTGACTAAGGAGGCGGTGGCTCTTTCTTAACATTCCCACGTGCCCAGGGCTGTTCATGCAAGATTTTAATGGTGACTTGTCCTGGCTTACTGGGACAGTCTGTATGAGGCATGTCACCACACTGTCGCCTCATAGCTGCAAGAGAGAGGCACCAGCTGAAGTTCCCCTGACTGAAGAGAGCCTGTGGCCATGTAAAAAGAGAATTAAACTCTTGTTGCTTTTTGTATACCTGTATGCGTTTGTGTAGACGTGTGTCTCACCAGTCACCTTTGCCCTGCATTGCTGATCCCCTTGCGCACACTGATTCTAGTGAGGTCACAGATTCGGAGCTTCACACACCAGCCCAGAGAAAGGGCGATGGAACCGAACCGAGGGTCTGCAGCTTTCGTTAGCAGAGCTGTCAGATTCTTGACAGTCTTGGAGGATGGAGAAATTCAAGCAGCAGCTGGTGAGGGCCAAAACAGAATACTTGGCTTCTTCAGAATCTTAGATTGCACTGAGTTTAGTCCTAAATATTTTGCTAACAAATTTCCTTGGCCAGAATCAGTTGTAAGACAGTGATTTGGGTGGTGGGGGGAGGGAGGAGGGAGAGGATATGATTAATGTGGTCTCTTTGGCTGATCGAAAGCTAGATCAACTGGTACTTAGGGCACTTGCTGTTTATAAAGCAAAATTGAGAAAATATTCAAGGTGCCTCCATCGCCTGAACTACAAAATGCCCTTGGCCTTCCTCACATGGGGTCTGTCACCTTGCATCTCTGATAAGCCATCCACCTTCCTGGTCAGTGCCTACAGGGGGAGAGCCTTTCTGAGAAGCAGGTCCTGTGGTATCTGAGAATGGTCTAGAGAGCTCCCCACTGCCCATCTGCCCCCGAATTTCCTGCCAAGCTCTGGGGAGTGGGGTGGGGGGAGGGACGTCCGATGGATGACAGGCCGCCAGCCCAGACGTGGGGAGAGAAGCCTGAGTCCTTTCCTGTGTGATAAAATCAGGCTAATTTACTTGGATTTGGGGTGATTTGTTTGGTTTTTAGCATTTATGAGGTGAGCCCATGAAGTTAGTGGTCCATTACTTTTTAAAGATGCATTTTCATTTTAAACTGTCTCCTGGCCTGTGGATTTGTGGAATGGACAGTTTTGTGGGTTTTAATTTATTTGTGAGGAGTCGGGGCTGAGAAGGCATTTTATCAGGAGGTCTCCTTTTGCACGTCCATGACATGAGCTTTTCGGAGGCAAAGGAAGTGGAGGAGGGTGAGAGATGCAGGTCACTGCCAGAGGCACCTCTGTGACACGGAACATTCCAGACACGTCGCAGCCTTGGGCTTCGGCGAGGAGGAAGTCTGAGCCTGTGAAGCGAGAAGGCCAGGCAGTAGACTGGCTCTGAGGTTTTGCCCTTTGACCTCCTCCACAGAGGGCAGCTTCAGCCCCTTGTAAGCCCTGCCCCCTCTCAGGACTGCCCTGAGGCCTCTCCAGTCCTCCCCACACTCAGAGATCTGTGGGGAAGCTCCGCCCAGCCACACTCCTTGGGATAATACTAGCCGGTTCTGCCTGATTCCTTTTCCCCCGGAGCCAGCCTAGGGGGCCCGGGACTCCTCTAGTGAGCCTTGACTGTTAGGTAAGAGACAGGAAGCAGACAAGCCAAGAGGTTGCTGCAGCTGCCCCCAGGAGGAAACGGGCAGCAGGGAGTGTGGCCCAGCCCCCACTGTACCCCTCCAGGGGCCCGAGCCCTTGCCAGCCCAATGACACCTTGAAGTCACCACTTTTCCTTTCTTGCCCGCTAATAAAACCTATTTAAACAGGAAATTCATACCAAATGCAAATGGGTTTTGTTTTCCTTGGCATTTTGTTGTTCCGATCACAGATTTCCCTGCCAGGGTGTCTGTGGTTATCAGCTGCAGGCTCAGCTTGGGGCGGCCGCTTCACACAAGCCACTCTGTACCACGTGCCCTACCTTAGTGACGGGAGTAAGGAGCTTCCTTCCCCTCCATGTCATTCCTTCCTGTTCCCTTCATTCCCCAACAGCAAATAAAACTGTTGAATGCTCTGGCTGCTGAGTTCTTTATCTCTCACTCAGACGT